GGCAACCAGAGTGAGACCCTGTCTCAAAACAACAACAACAACAACAAAACACAGATCATTTTCATAGAGATTTGGATTCAATAGGTCCATTCTGGAATTTGTATTTTCAACACGTTTGACAAATGCTGGCTAAGTAGTTCACTACAATGGCTCTTGAGTTGAAGAGACACTAATTTGGTTACTCGCAGCTTTACTACCTCTCTAGATGTGTGTCACCTTGTGCAAGTTCGTTCATCTCTCTGAGCGTCAGTTTCCCCAAATGACGGATGCAGCTAATAACAGCACCACCTCCTAGGGCTGTAGTGGGGATTAAGTGAGCAGCGTGCAAAGTGCTTAGCGCCCTGCCTGGTGCATAGCAAGCAAAGATAATAACAGAAAGATGGTGGCAGCCACTGGGAAGTTCAGGCTGAGACAGTCTTCCAAGACGTCCACCTTTTCATCTTTTTTTTTTTTTTTTTTGTATTGGCAAGGTCTCTCGCCGTGTTGCCCAGGCTGGTCTCCAACACCTGGACTCAAGCGATCCTCCCTCCTTGGCCTCCCAAAGAGCTGGGGTTACAGGCGTAAGCCACCCCAGTGGCTCCTTCTGACTTTATGATAGAGTTGTCAGATAAAAAAAAATCAGGACGCTTCCATTCAAACCTGCAAAAAGAGAAAAATTTAAAAAAATTAGGACGCCCAGTTCAATTGGAATTTCAGATAATGAAAAAAAAATTTAACGTAAGTAGCTCCCAAATACTGCATAGGACATATTTATACCAAGTCAGTCATTCTTTAAAAAAAAAAATCTGAAATTCCAATTTAACCGGGAGTCCTGCATTTTTACTTGTTAAATCTAGTAACTCTGCCTTTAGGGAAGGACTGACCCCAAAGCCTTATCCCCGCCCACGCGTGCCCTAGACAGTCTCCACTCGCCAGGCGCGCAGGTCGATCCCAGAGGGGCCGCTGGCGCCTCCGCTCCGCCCAGGCAGCACTAGTGGCGCCCCGAGCCACCGGGCCCCTCCCCGTCCCGCCCCAGTCCCGCCCCGAGATCAAAGGGCGTCGCCCAAAGCGGGACAGGTCCAGCGGTTGTTCTGTGTGAAGTCGCGCGGCTTCCACCCACGCAGTGTTCTAAGTGAAGGCCAGAAACTCGCTCGCCATGTCGGCTGCAGAGGCGGGGGGTGTTTTCCACAGAGCCAGGGGCAGGACCCTGGCCGCGTTTCCCGCAGGTACTGCCCGCCCCTCACCCGGGGAGGGGACTTCTCCTTCTTTCTCCCTCTCTCTTTTTTTAAGAAAAGGAAAGCGAATGGAAAGGCCCATTCTACTTCATCCTGGGCGCAGACCCACAGTTTGGGCTGATCAAGGCCTGGTCCACTGGGGACTGTGACAATGGCGGTGACGAATGGGAACAGGAGATCCGTCTAACTGAGCAAGCCGTCCAGGCCATCAACAAGCTGAACCCCAAACCCAAATTCTTCGTTCTGTGCGGCGACCTCATCCACGCCATGCCAGGTAAGACTCGGGTCATCGCTTGTGACCTTTTCGCTTTCTCAGGACGTGACCCTCACTCTTCCAGGGAAGCCGTGGCGGACGGAGCAGACGGAGGACCTGAAGCGAGTGCTTAGGGCAGTGGACAGGGCCATCCCACTGGTCCTTGTCAGCGGCAACCATGACATTGGCAACACCCCCACGGCCGAGACCGTCGAGGAGTTCTGCCGGACTTGGGGAGATGACTACTTCAGCTTCTGGGTCGGGGGCGTCCTGTTCCTGGTCCTCAACTCCCAGTTCTACGAGAACCCCTCCAAATGCCCCAGCCTGAAGCAGGCTCAGGACCAGTGGCTGGACGAGCAGCTGAGCATCGCGAGGCAGCGGCACTGCCAGCATGCCATCGTCTTCCAGCACATCCCGCTGTTCCTGGAGAGCATCGACGAGGACGACGACTACTACTTCAACCTCAGCAAGTCCACTCGGAAGAAGTTGGCAGACAAGTTCATCCACGCAGGTAGAGGCCCCGGGCCACGGGTTTCAGGGAGGGGCCCCCTAATGACTTTTTCCCTTCTCTGCAGGTGTCAAAGTCGTGTTCTCAGGCCACTACCACAGGAATGCCGGGGGTACCTACCAGAACCTCGACATGGTGGTGTCATCTGCCATTGGATGCCAGCTGGGCAGAGACCCCCACGGGCTCCGAGTCGTGGTGGTCACCGCCGAGAAAATTGTTCACCGATACTACAGTCTAGATGAGCTGAGTGAGAAAGGAATAGAAGACGATCTCATGGATTTGATCAAGAAAAAATGACGCTCCTTCCCGTTCCCGTTCACTTTTCACTTGCACTATTTTTTTATTTTGCCAGAAACAGCAGCTGCACACAACCTCTTGCTGAAATATAAAAATAGCCCAGGCAGGTTTGTGAATTTATGTCCTTTTGCATAAATCAGAGAGCTGGGGCCCTGTCCTGAATTATATTCAAAATAGAACTGCATTTCCTTTAAAATGGAGCGAATGATCCTGGAAATCAGTTTTTAAAATATTAGACTATCTCTGCATGGATGTTTGAATAAATTCTCCTAATGCTGTGTTTCTCAACTCCACTTTTGAATTGGATTGTATTCTGGTTAGCATATGGTCAAAGTCTGCCTATCGACCTCAATTCCAATCTGACAGCCAAGTATGATCTTTGATAATTCCTTAAACAAACTACACCTGATTGTATTAAATTGTGGTCACGATTCCCAAAACGCTAGGCAAAACAAAGTTCATCTCCTTTCCTTTCCAGCGGAACGAACAGCTGTCTCCCTTGTTGTGAGAGCCATGCAGACTTATTTTGACAAGGAGCCAAGTAGGCACCATTTACTGTTCAATTCTGAGACTTCTGATGATAGGAACAGAATGCAGTTGATACAGCTCGGAGCTTAAATTTGCCTTCCTGGGTGCCTAGAAAAGTCACCTTTGCACATAAATTGGCCATTTCTGAAAATCTCCTCCAAGAGACTGAAACCAAAGCTCTAAAACGCCGCTTCTTCAGTCTCTGGGGAGCACGTTGAGTTGGTTCACATCCACATTCTGGCTGTGTAGCCACTCCACAGATGGGTGGTCTCTTGGGATCAGAATGCCCCTCCACTCATGAGACTCTTCATTTTGTCCACTTTGACAGGAAAAGTGGGAATGTATGCAGAGCTCTCAAAAGAAACAAAAAAGGCCAAAACGGTGCCTTCAGCCACATCCTCTGAATTGGCCCTGACTTGGACTAAATGCACTAATGCAAAATCCCTTGACAAAAGCGCATAGGTTATTTCAAACCAGCATTGTTTTTTATGTAACCTGTTTTACCGCATCTTCTCAGCAGCTTCTGACCACTGCTCAATTTTCTCCTTTACAGCCATTGTTCTGGTGGACAAATAACCTAGGTACTCCAAATCCTGGCAGGAAAAATATACAGCATTATGAAACAGCACTCAGTAATCCTAAAATGATTTCCAAAGCTGGTTACACATGACCTGCAAAGTCTATTAAATTAAAAGACTTTCTCATTACAGAGTTTAGTCAACGTAGCAAAACCATGGGAAATTAAATGGAAAGATAATTAAATATGTAAATTCATAAGGAACAAAAGACGAGAAGTTAATTATACAATAGGCTGGTGACACCAGAGTTCATTGTTATGTGCCACAAGAAAATTAAATTTTTTAAAAAACTAGAACGCTCTTCTTTTAGTGTTTTGCTGAAATCCTGTTTTGTATTTGTTTCTTTACAACAGGTGTAGGTATAGGAGGTCAAGAAAAGGAGTTCGGTAAAGGGCATAGCTAATAACAACCACACATTGGGCCAGGCACAGTGGCTTACGCCTGTAATCCCAGCACTTTGGGAGGCTGAGACGGGCAGATCACCTGAGATCAGGAGTTTGAGAACAGCCTGGCCAACATGGTGAAACTCCATCTCTACTAAAAATACAAAAATTAGCCAGGCATGCTGGTGCACACCTGTAATCCCAGCTACTCGGGAGGCTGAGGCAGGAGATCGCTGGAACTCAGGAGGCAGAGGTTGCAGTGAGCCAAGATCATGCCACTGCACTCCAGCCTGGGCAACAGAGCAAGACTCTGTCTCAAAAAAAAAAAAAAAAAACCACACACACACACATTGAGACTTGAGATGTGGTGACACTTGGATCATAAACAGAGGGCTTCGATTCCAGGATGGGGGTTCCTCCAGGGGGAAATGAAAAGGAGCTCTCACTCTGTTCTTACGTATGCACAATGCTCTGAATTGTGGCACATGGGTTTGCAGAAGGATAATGGAGATAATTGAAAGTAATGAAAATGAAACCAAATCTCCTTCCCCAAAAACTTAAAAGAACTGATTCAAAAGTACCCCAAGAATATGCAAAGAAAAGGGAATCACATCAACAGATGATTGGATAAAGAACATGTGGTATGTATACATAATGGAATACTATTCAGCCACTAAAAAGAATGAAACCATGTCTTTTGCAGCAACCTGGATGGAACTGGAGGCTGTTATCTTAAGTGAAATAACTTAGAAGTAGAAAGTCGAATACTTCATGTTCTCACTCATAAATGGGAGCTACATAAAGTGTACCCATGAACATAGAGTGTGGAACAAACATTGGAGACTCAGAAGGGTGGGAGGAGGGTAAGGGATGAGAAAGTACCTGATGGGTACAGTGTACACTTTTCTGGTGTTGGTTGCAGGAAAAGCCTGGACTTCACCACTTCGCAATATATCCGTGTAACAAAACTGCACTTGTACGCCTTATATTTATACAAATTTAATTTTTTAAAAGGGAAGAGAGAATCATATTAATTTCTCACCACTTTTTAAGTAAGCAAACAGCAGTATTTCCCAGAGGCAAGAGGTTCAGCAAGAAGTCAGGAAATGTTTTTGTAGATAAGCATCTATCATTCTGATGGGCCATGACTAGTGTGTTCACTTGTAATTCCTTTGCCTTTAAAAAAAGAGAATGATATCAAAAAATAAGTGCCTTATACTGTGAAAAACGATAAAAGGACTTCCTGATTCTAAGTGCTATGGTTTTGAATGTTTATTATGTGTTTTAAGTGCTTTGGCTCAGAAAGGTGGGGGTCACGTGGCCAAGGTCGCCTAACTCATCTTGGTGGAGAAAGAACGGATGTAGATGGCCCAAGGCTTGAGTCCATGCTCCATAACACTGTCCTGTCTTGGAAAACGTTTCTCAGAGGTGAAAGGTTGCACCAGCTCAGCCAGTGGCAACACACTGAGTACGGTATTCAGCACCTTGGACAGCGTTAGCTGGAGGCCCAGGGATTTCCTCCCAGCTCTGCAAAGCCTAGACCAGACCCTGATTGCACCAGGTTCAGGGGGCAGAAGCTTGTCCAAAGAGCAGATGGTTCCAGGGGGAGGATTTTTACTGGGGGAGATTTAGAAACCGAACTGAACCATAATGAGTCACGGGACACAGCCCTGTCTGCAGCAGTAACTGTCCGCAGCTCTAGCTGCTCCATGTCTGGAGTTACCACCACAGGGTGTAGGAAACCACCAGCTGTCTCAAGGCAAGGAATGTCACCTAATGCTCCCCTTTCCAATTAATCACTTTAATTGGAGGAAAAAACAAAAACACAAGGACATGTTACGGGGGAAGGTTTTTTAAAGTGATCTCAAATTGGATTGCAAAGGCTCAAGTGACTTTGGGAATGGGGCTGGGGAGATGATCATTTACTTTTTACAATAAATAATTTTATCTCACATCTTTAGTCAAGTTTCTCCTAAGTTTGGGGAGAATGGGGAAAAAATGTAGTAAGCTTTATGGGACTAGCAACAGAACGTTTTATCCTATTTTGTGATTTTCAGTATTAAGAGATTATTGATCACTTGCAGAGTTACAAGGCAAGCACTAGTTTAAATCTGAATTAGACTAGGGCCATTGACCTTATATACCTGTAAAAGACACTACGGTGTATACAACTGTAGAAACAATATACACATAGTAGTTTAATATTACAGTCTGTATTCCAATGCAGAATCTTTTGAGAAAAGGTTGCCAAAACATCATTTGCATTTACTTGAACCCTTTTTTAGACAGAATCTTGCTCTATCACCCAGGCTGGAGTGCAGTGGTGTGATCACAGCTCACTGCAGCCTTGAACTCTTGGGCTCAACCAACCTTCCCACCTCAGCCTCCCAAATTAGCTGGGACTATAGGCTCGTGTCACCACATCTAATTTTTTATTTTTATATTTGTGGAGTTGAAGGTCTTGCTCTGTTACCCAGGCTGGTCTTGAACTCCTGGCCCCAAGCAGTCCTTCCACCTTGGCCTCCCAAAGTGTTGGGATTACAGGCGTTGGCCACTGTACCCAGCCTTACTTGAACTCTTAATACTTATTCCCAAGTGGTACCTAAAATGGTTTTGTGCAGTCACAATATTAGGTAGCAATATTATATTGAGCTGGAGGAAAAAGAAGATTTAGGAGTAAATTGCCAAGGCAAGTTCTGTTAAAAGCTTTCTGTAATAGACATCAGGGATTTTTTTTATTCAGGTAACCTCAACAGTTTTGATTGCACATGTAACATAGTACTTGACAGGTAATACTGATTTTTATAACTTCATAAAATATTCTCAAGCCATGGAGGAGCTCTTATGTATTTTTTAATGAGTACACACACACACACACACACACACACACACACACACATATAGTAAAAGTGGAGGATTCTTTTCTTGGAATAATGATTTCTAGCATTTATCTAGAAAAGATTTTGCTGACTAAATTTTCCTTTTCCTCCAGTGGATTTTTAAACATCAGTGCATGCACATAAATACAGATTGGATTTTTCCTTTAGGCTTTATCTATGTAAATGAAGTCGATTAAATGTGAATAATCATGTTACCCTTCATTATTCTGACCATTATGTTTGAGAAGTAGATTTCTTCACTAAAGGGGCTTTGCAGCACACTTAGAATGAGTGAGCCACTGTGCCTCTCTAGAAACTGGCTTCTTGTCATCATTTCAACATCCACTCAAACGCTCACCCCTGAAAGTGGCCTTCCTGCTTGATATGGTTTGGCTCTGTGTCTCCACCCAAATTGGTTTGGCTCTGTGTCCCCACTGAAATCTCATCTCGAATTGTAATCCCCATAATCCCCATGTGTCAAGGGACGGACCTGGTGGGAGGTAATTGGATCATGGAGGCAGTTTCTCCCATGCTATTCTTGTGATAGTGAGTTCTCATGACACTGATGGTTTTGTGTTTGATAGCTCCTTCACACTCTTTCTTTCCTGTTGCCATGTAAGACATGCCTGCTTCCCCTTCCACCAGGATTGTAAGTTTCCTGAGGCCTCCCCAGCCATGCGGAACTGTGAGTCTATTAAATCTCTTTTCTTTGTAAATTACCCAGTCTCAGGCAGTTCTTTATAGCAGTGTG